ACCTTCTGCATCCCTGGAAGGATGGATGACCCCACATGTGAAACCTCTCGTGTGGTTCTTTTTGGAATTAACTACCATTGCTGAAAAGGGCCTACATAAAATATCAAATTTTAACATGCTGGAATTTTTCTTTATTTTTTTTCTCCTTCAAACATTTGTAGCTCTTTATATGTGGTATTTCCTCTGTGTCAGAAGGGAAAGAGGGTGCCCTTTGGGGAAGTTCTCTTCCAGACTCCTAGAAGAGAATCTGATTTACCTTAAATGCACAAACAAGGCCTTGCCATGTCACTGGCCAACCGCAGACAAACTACTTCAGTCACAGAAATAATTTGGACACTTTTGCTTTTTAAGGAAAAGATGATTTCCCTGGATTTTTTTCCTGTGAGGACGAGGCATTCCAAAACCCCAGCGGGGTCAGGCACAGTTCGCCAACTTTATGTTTTGGGGGGCAGCGCATTTGCTTCCCGAAGTGAGTTGCGAAACCGTTTTCTAGCGCGCACGGGGCTTTCATCTCTTCCGTGCATGCGAACGGCTTTCCGAGATGCCCCCTTTATGGGCTTGGCCATCGCTACTTTTGTTACAAATTAACGTCTGGGACTCGGACTGCTGCCAATAGGAAACTCCCGCGATTCGCTGCCTAGTTCGCCGCCCTCACAAGACTGGACTCTGCACAGGCCATCCATGCCCGCTGGTGCACCTCGCTCTCTCGCACGCTTAACCCGCGGGGACGCCCCCGACCTCCCACCTCAGCCCTCGCCACAGTTAGTCCCGCCCTTCCGCGCAGACTCCGTGGAGTCCTGTCACGCTCTCCGCGCGCTGCGGCAGCCGGGAGATTGTGAAGGGCACCTCCGGCAGCCAATTAACACCCGCATACTGGGCGGGACCACGCTTGGGCAGGCGGAGGGGGTCGACCGAAGGCGGGGACTTTTGAGTGACAAGGATGATGGCCAACCGTCGGAGGCCCTTCTACTGCGCCCCGCCCCTGAGCCGGCCGCCCAGCCCCCAGTGGGGTTCCCGGCGCGGGGAATGTCCCGGGTGGAGCTGGCTGAGTCGCGCGCTCTGCTCCACCCGACGGGGCTGTGTGTGCTGGGCCTGGCTCGCGGCGAACCGAGATGGCAGAGCAGTCGGACGAGGCCGTGAAGTACTACACCCTAGAGGAGATTCAGAAGCACAACCACAGCAAGAGCACCTGGCTGATCCTGCACCACAAGGTGTACGATTTGACCAAATTTCTGGAAGAGGTGAGTTGGGGATGAGCGGCTTGGGGCGCAGGAAAAATTTTTATTCTACCTCTCCTTTGAACAGCATCCTGGTGGGGAAGAAGTTTTAAGGGAACAAGCTGGAGGTGACGCTACTGAGAACTTTGAGGATGTCGGGCACTCTACAGATGCCAGGGAAATGTCCAAAACATTCATCATTGGGGAGCTCCATCCAGTAAGTACATTTTGGGGGCCCTTTCTTATTTGATTCCATAATGTGCCTTATCTTTTCATTGCAGGATGACAGACCAAAGTTAAACAAGCCTCCGGTAAGTGTGACCATCTCAAGTATCTCTGGATGAATGACTTACCTTTTTTCCCCTACTGTGTCAGGAACCTTAAAGGCGGTGTTTCAAGGTTGGTGGGTCTCATAACTGCTTTGCTTGCTTAACTTACTTTACTTTTTCCTCTCGTGTTTCAGGAAACTCTTATCACTACTATTGATTCTAGTTCCAGGTATGTGGTAGCTTTCTTTTAAAGCAGTAGTGTGTCAGCATCATTGCTTTTTGTGTCTTTCTAGTTGGTGGACCAACTGGGTGATCCCTGCCATCTCTGCAGTGGCCGTCGCCTTGATGTATCGCCTATACATGGCAGAGGACTGAACACCTCCTCAGAAGTCAGCGCAGGAAGAGCCTGCTTTGGACACGGGAGAAAAGAAGCCATTGCTAACTACTTCAACTGACAGAAACCTTCACTTGAAAACAATGATTTTAATATATCTCTTTCTTTTTCTTCCGACATTAGAAACAAAACAAAAAGAACTGTCCTTTCTGCGCTCAAATTTTTCGAGTGTGCCTTTTTATTCATCTACTTTATTTTGATGTTTCCTTAATGTGTAATTTACTTATTATAAGCATGATCTTTTAAAAATATATTTGGCTTTTAAAGTATGCACCGTGTTTGCCTGTTTGGTGTATAATTGTCTTTAATGTTTAGAATCTGGTTATTTAGAGGATTCCTTCAATGTGTTACTCATCCAGACCCACAGAGGCCATATGACTGGAGGTGCGGGAAATAGGTTTGAGTGTCTCCTTTCACATCGTCACATCTCATTGAGTAACCATGTATTGTATGCTTCCGATATAGTTTCTTTTTTTCAAGGAAATTAAGAAAGGCCAGAAATTATAGTTTAAGGATTTCTAATAATTGTCCTACTTGAAATAGATCTTAAAAAGAAAGTAGCGGCTGGGCATCGTGGCTCACACCTGTAAGCCCAGCACTTTGGGAGGCTGAGGTGGGTGGATCACTTGAGGTCAGGAGTTCAAGACCAGCCTGACCAACATGGTGAAACCCTGTCTCTACTAAAAATACAAAATTAGCAGGGCGTAGTGGCGCATGCCTGTAATCCCGGCTACTTGGGAGGCTGAGGCAGGAGAATTGCTTGAACCCAGGAGGCAGAGGTTGTAGTGAGCTGAGATCGCGCCGTTGAACTCCAGCTGGGCAACAAGAGTGAAACTCTGTCTCAAAAAAAAAAGAAAGTAGCCTACAGGGCCTATAAGAGAGACTTCTTATCTTCACTGATTGAAAAACATCAGCAACTTAAAAACACATGAACCATGAGAGGGCATCGCAACTGTCCATTCTCTCAGCTTACACGTATCATTGCAAAGGCACTCACAGCTTCATAGGTTCTAAAGTTTTAAGAATTCCTCATTCAGAGAGTAGAATTGTTTGTAAACTCTTCTAAGGAAAGGCTGGTTTTCTAATTTGTAAGGAGATTGTGGGACATTGGAATCTGATCTTTGAAGAAATTTAGCGGCTAGTGTCAAGCTCTGAAGAGTTCTGGTGTGGCTCTGTCTCCTCCTGGGGGCTCTAAGGGGCTGATTCAGTCATCTTACTTCCCATTTATTATTCTCTGCCTTATGTGTTATTCTTTTAAATGTGGAAACTTGAAAGCTGAATTTGTTAGAACCCAGTACATGTGTCATTGGCTGTGACTGCATTTGCACTGGCATGAGCTGACAAACCACGAGGTTCTTCAGAAGTGACCGCGTGCAGTGGAAAGGAATTGTGTTGTTCTTACAGAGTACAACCTTTATAATCAAATAGGATGCACCGCCTTTGCCTTCTTTAGTCACTGAAAGTTGACAAGTAGTTTCTATTTCAAAATAAATTACAACACTTGTTAAGGGACCTATGTAAATATTTCAATATTTTTGGTTGTGATTTTTAGCTATAAAGCTTCACATTTTAGTAGTTTTTAAAACATTGCTCCTAAATCAACTATGAAGTGAATCGAAGTGGGTCAGTCGTACCTTAGATGACATTAAAGGGTTAACTTGTAAATCATTTTTAAGATGTTGAGTAATAGCATCTGTATATCGTTAAGAAACATAACAGTTGAACTTTGACATTTTTATCAGTGACTCAGCAATTTGCTGCTGTGGCTGGCAATGTTTCTTCATGTGTTTTGGGAACAACATGTGGAGTAAAGGAGAGTTTACTTCCTAATTTTAACATTTACAGTTTGTGCAGCCAGACTCTCAAGGAAAGATATTTGACACTTTTTTCTCTATTGCTTTCCCTTCAGAGAGGTGAGAGACTTCAGAGGCTGCCCTTTCTTTTCATCTGCTGCTTGTGAAAGGAAAACATCTTGGGCCCCCAGAATCACTAAGGAAAACTCAAGCTGGAAACTGCTTAGGGCCAACCTGCCTCCCATTCTACTCAGTCAAGCCTCTGCTCACTGAGAGAGAGGCATATCTGATTGCTTCCTTTGGAAAGGCTAATCAGAAACTCAGAAGAATGCAACCCTTTGTGTCTCACCTCTCTGTGACCTGGAAGCTCCCTCCTGCTTTGAGTCTTCCTGCCTTTGCTTCAAGGTGTCCCGCCTTTCCAAACAGAACCAATGTACTTCTTACATATATTGATCAATGTCTCATGTCTCCCTAAAATGCATAAAACCAAGCTGTGCCCTGACCACCTTGGGTACATGTCATTAGGACCTCCTGATGCTTTGTCACGGGCATGTCCTCAACCTTGGCAAAGTAAACTTTCTTTTTTTTTTTTTTTTGTTTTTGAGACAGAGTCTCACTCTGTCGCCCAGGCTGGAGTGCAGTGGTATGATCTTGGCTCACTGCAACCTCCGACTCCCAGGTTCAAGTGATTCTCCTGCCCCAGCCTCCTGAGTAGCTGGGACTACAGGCGTATGCCACCATGCCTAGCTAATTTTTTTGTATTTTTAGTAGAGACGGGATTTCACCATGTTAGCCAGGCTGGTCTTGAACTCCTGACCTCAGGCAATCCACCCGCCTCAGGCTCGCAAAGTGCTGGAATTACAGGCATGAGCCACTGTGCCGGGCCTATTCCTTGACTTTCTTAATAAAGTTGTTTTCACTTTGCACTGCGGACTTGCCCTGAATTCTTTCATGTGCG